GGTGGGATTTCCTGTCGCCATTTTAAGACACAACTCCTCTGCAAGCAAGTGCCCAGCCAGTGAAAGGGGGCTGTGTCTGAAACAAAGAGTAAGCGGGAAAAAAGGGAACCAGGCCCAGTTGCCCCTGCTCCCCTCCATGCCGCTCCCTCGTCCCCCGGACTTGGAGCGCCCCAGCTCCGTTAACCTGGACGCACCAGGTCCTTCGGTCGGGACCACGTGGGGTCTCCAGGCCCTCCAAGAGCTGGCCCCCGGCTCTTTGCGCCTAGGCCGGTGCTTTCTCGGTGCTCAGCAAATCCTTCTGGTTCACCTCACACCCAGTCCCCAAAGCAGAGCTCCACAGGGCAGATCTCAGGAAGGGCTGACCAGGTCTGCGGGTGCTGGATCCGGAAGAGGGGAGGTGCCTCCCGCTTCAGGTTAGGGACAAAGGGTTTTTAAAGGTGCCCGAGCTCCCCGCCGCCCCTGCCACTTCGGTCCCCTTCCCGCCAACCCGGGCCATCTGCAGGCTGTGCCCAGGGCCAGCCCTCCGCTCCAACGCTGCCCGTAGTCCCAGGCGCTGCCCGCGGCTCTCCGGGCTGCGCTCGGACCTGCCACTCCCGCGGCCATCCTCATGCTGCGCCCTTCCCACAATGCAACTCCCTCGCTCCTTCGGCCCCGGCGGGGCTCTGGCGTACCCAAAATGCAGGCCCCAGCGGAACGCACAGCCCTCCTGTCCTCCGCCGGTGCCCCTTTAGCCGCCCCACCCCCATCCCTAAGGGCTCTCATTCTCCAGCTGCAGCCGCAGCTGGGTTCCGAACACGCCGCCGGGCCCCGGGAGGGAGAGGGGCAGGTGCCAGGGCGGCGCGCAGCCTCTGCTCCCGGTGCCAGCTTCAGTGCGCCGGGCACACGCGCGCCCCGCAACCCCTCCCTCACCCTTTCCCCGTTGCTCAATCTCCGCCAGCCGCGGTCGCTGCATCGTCAGAGAGCTGCAAGAGGGAGGCAGCAAGGTGCGGCCGCCAGCAGTGACACCATGTGACCGGCACGGCTCACTGACACGCAGCTTTGGTTAAAGAGCGGGCGCACAGGAGGGGAGGAGACCGCGCGCGGGACGGGGAGGAATGGCCTGTCCGCGTTAAACCATCACAAGCCATGGTTGCGGAAGGGCCACGCGTCCCCCAGTAGGAGAATGACTCCGATTCGTGACCCTCAGCGCCGGTGCATGTCGATGTAAGTGCGAGGCCGGCGAGCAGAGTGTGAGTGGGGGTTGGTGGTGAGGGGAGATTCTGATGCAATCGGCCCGGAAAGGAGGAGAGCCAGGCGAGCGCGGACTGGGGCGGCCACGCCACTCCGCCAGAAGGTCGCCAGGAGCCTCCGCCCTTCACCTTCCTCCGAAATCCGCCAGGCCACGCCAAGCTCCCTGCCCAACCCTTACTGACGGGGGCCACATTTTCCCGGCCTCCGCAGCCAGACCTTGACACAAAGGACATCAAACTGCCGAGGGTAAAAACCCCGGAAGGGCGGACACCTCCACATCGCCTTTTGCCACCTTTCCCTTTATTTCCGGAGGTAAGGTGATTATCCGTTCCCGGGGAGGGCTGAAATGTTGCTGACCCTTTGTTTTGTTTTTCAGAGTCAAGGAAACTTTTGAGCTATTTACAGCTTGTAGCAATTATGTAAAGTATACTCCTCTGAACAAAATTTGGAGCATGTTTGTTTCTCTCTACCTGATTTCCCCAGAATCTGGAAACTATCTGTGAGTATTCTCAACTTTTAGCAATATAGTTATTTGCATAAGTGCAATAAGAATCTGTTTTCTTTTGTAACAGGACACAATTGGAGAAACTGGTTATTTTACCAAGGCTTTGACTGGAACAGCATGCTTTCCTTTAAGGAATCAAACCTGACTTGTAAAGCCAAGCAAATCCCTTTGGGGAATTGGCCTCATACTTGCCTACACAGACCTCAAAAGGAGAGAAATTTACCCAACTCATAGGTATTTGAGGGTTCAAACTCATTGCAAGGCTTGGTTCTAAAAAGTCTTATCTGAGATTCCTTCTATGGAGCAGAGTTCCATCAAAGCGAAATTACAAAAGGCTTATGTGAAAAATAATTATTCTTGCTGCACTTTATACAAAAAATCAGGCCAAGTATAATAAAGCAAATCAGTGTTACTATGATTTGTCTTTAGTAAAAAATGGGAAACTGGAGAGAGAAACTGTGTTTCAAGAATTATGCTACACTTGTTATTAAATTCTAGTCTCATCAGTTGCTTTTAAGTTAGTTGCTGCAATTTATTCCTGTGAACCAACCAGTGATCTCTAGCTGCTGCTCAGAAGAAACAAGAGGGATGAGTAATGTAAAAATCTGGATCAATATTCCAATTCTGGACATATTGGAATCATCTAGCAATGTCATATCAGCTTGGTTCCAACAGTTGCCCTTATAATTTGGAACTTCTTATAATTTAGTTTACTTGAGATAATTTTTACTTATTTTGCTTTACTCTTGTGGAATACATTGCTATGGCACTCTGTATAGGCATAAGGATAAGCTTACTCAATGTTTTCTTAAATTGAACACTTATTCATCTTCCAAATATTACTTTTTGTCAGAACTTAAGAGTCATAAATGTCCCTCACCATACTGATGCTTTCTGACTGAGCGCGTCTCTACCCTGAACACAAGATATTCTCATAGTTAGGTAGGAATACCATCACCCCTATTCAGCCTGAAGAAGTTACTAAAGATGGATTTTCATCCCTGTGCAGCCCTTAGGATTAAGGGTTCTCTTATAAAAGGGAGGGGGGAAATGTCAGAGGCATGTGAACCAGAGCAACTCCATTTTAAATAGGAGCTGAGTAAAATGAGGCTGAGAGCCACTGAGCTGCATTTCCAGATGGTTAAAGCATTCTAAGTCACAGAATGAGATAGGAGGTTAGCACAAAGTACAGGTCATAAAGACCTTAATGATAAAACAGGTTGCAGTAAAGAAGCTGGCTAAAACCCACCAAAACCAAGATGGTGATGAGAGTGACCTCTGGTCGTCCTCACTGCTACACTCTCACCAGTGCCATGACAGTTTACAAATGCCATGGCAACATCTGGAAGTTGCCCTATATGGTCTAAAAAGGGGAGGCATGAATAATCCACTTTGTTTAGCATATCATCAACAAATAACCATAAAAATGGGCAACCAGCAGCCCTTGGGGCCGCTCTGTCTGTGGAGTAGCCATTCTTTTATTCCTTTACTTTCTTAATAATCTTGCTTCTGCTTTGCACCTTGGGCTTGCCCTGAATTCTTTCTTTCCTGAGATCCAAGAACCCTCTTTTGGGGTCCAGATCAGGACCCCTTTCTTGTAACACTTCTGGTCCCAAACATTTTTGATAAGAAATACTCAAACTGTATTAACTACAGTCCTCATGTTGTACATTTGCTCCCTAGACTTATTCATCCTACACATCTGCAACTTCATATCCTTTGACCTACATCTCCACATTTCCTCCCCAAACTCTTTATAACAACTGTTTTATTCTCTATGTCTGTGTATCAGACTTTTTTTTTTTTTTTTTCAAAAAAAGATACCATGTATACATGAGATCATGCAGTATTTTTCTTTCTGTTTCTGGATTGTTTTACTTACCATTATGTCCTCCAGATTCATCCAGGTTGTGGCAAATGAGAGGATCCCCTTCTTTTTTAAGGTTGAATAACATTTTATTTTATATGTGCCTGTGTTTCTTATCCATTCACATCCATGGGCACTTAGATTGTTTCCATATCTTGGCTATTGTGAATAATGCTGCAACGAACATAGAAAGAACATTTCTATGTGCATAGAAAAACCATGGAAGGCCATACAACAATTATATATATATATGAGTGATCATCTCTGCTTGCTGAGATAACAGGTGAACTTTTTTCTTTTTGGTTGTTTTATTCCTTTTTATTTGTGCTCATTCTTTCATTTGACAGATATTTATTGAGTGTCTACTGTGTGCCAGGCACTATATCTATGTGCATAGAAAAACCCTGGAAGGCCATACAACAATATATATAGAGTGATCGTCTCTGCTTGCTGAGCTAACAGGTGAACTTTTTTCTTTTTGCTCATTTTATTCCTTTAGTTATTTTTTTATTTTGCTATATTTTAGGGGTGTCAAGCTTCCATTTTGGTATCTACTTCTAAATACACTCAGAACAGGAGAAATTTGGACTAATTTTCAAACTACAGACACTTTCTAATCATGATGCATTTCAAAAGTGGACTCGAATTAACTGAGTTGCAAAACATGACAGTGCCCGAGGATGATAACATTAGCAATGACTCCAATGATTTCACCGAAGTAGAAAATGGTCAGATAAATAGGTGAGTATTTTTCCACTAACATTTCTATCCAGTAAGGTTAAATATATTACGCATGTCTTTACAGCAAGTTTATTTCTGATCGTGAAAGTAGAAGAAGTCTCACAAACAGCCATTTGGAAAAAAAGAAGTGTGATGAGTATGTAAGTATCATTATAATGAAGTATGCTTATTTTGCTTAGTGTCAATGTTTGTTTCTTTGTTCAGATTCCAGGTACAACCTCCTTAGGCATGTCTGTTTTTAACCTAAGCAACGCCATTATGGGCAGTGGGATTTTGGGACTCGCCTTTGCCCTGGCAAACACTGGAATCCTACTTTTTCTGTGAGTATTGACGTGCCGGTACTTTCCATTTTTATTACAATAAGATTTATTTTCTTTGCTTTAGGGTACTTTTGACTTCAGTGACATTGCTGTCTATATATTCAATAAACCTCCTATTGATCTGTTCAAAAGAAACAGGTAAGCTGAGGACGTGTTTGATTTTGTTAAAATTCTTGTGTTCTCAAATTTGATTTTTAAATAGGCTGCATGGTGTATGAAAAGCTGGGGGAACAAGTCTTTGGCACCACAGGGAAGTTCGTAATCTTTGGAGCCACCTCTCTACAGAACACTGGAGGTAAAAAGAACATGCTTTTCTTTACATAACTTTTCTTTCTAAAAATGTTCTCATTTTCCTTCAGCAATGCTGAGCTACCTCTTCATCGTAAAAAATGAACTACCCTCTGCCATAAAGTTTCTAATGGGAAAGGAAGAGACATTTTCGTAAGTTATAGACCATTTTTTTATGATATAACAAATATAACCTAATCACTTAAATGCCTTTCAGAGCCTGGTACGTGGATGGCCGCGTTCTGGTGGTGATAGTTACCTTTGGCATAATTCTCCCTCTGTGTCTCTTGAAGAACTTAGGTAAGGACAGATTTTGCTTTTATCATATTCTGTGAAATAATTTATTTTTTACTTTTTTTTAAAGGGTATCTTGGCTATACTAGTGGATTTTCCTTGAGCTGTATGGTTTTTTTCCTAATTGTGGTAAGTGCTGATTGCAATGGTTGGTTTGGTTTCATATTGCTTCTACTATACTTCTTAATACCAGGTTATTTACAAGAAATTTCAAATTCCCTGCATTGTTCCAGAGCTAAATTCAACAATAAGTGCTAATTCAACAAATGCTGACACGTGTACGCCAAAATATGTTACCTTCAATTCAAAGGTAAGTTTCCTGATCCTTTGCAGATGAAACAATTTCCTAATGTCTATTCTTTTCTCTCAAATAGACCGTGTATGCTTTACCCACCATTGCATTTGCATTTGTTTGCCACCCGTCAGTCCTGCCAATTTACAGTGAGCTTAAAGAGTAAGAAATTTGTTTAATTTTTTATCTTAATCATTTTTAATTTTTAACATTTATTTGTTTTTAGCCGATCACAGAAAAAAATGCAGATGGTTTCAAACATCTCCTTTTTCGCCATGTTTGTTATGTACTTCTTGACTGCCATTTTTGGCTACTTGACATTCTATGGTAAGTAATTTCTACTGGTACATAAATATAAATTTAAAACCCTCTTGCTTTTCCCTCATTTTAGACAACGTGCAGTCCGACCTCCTTCACAAATATCAGAGTAAAGATGACATTCTCATCCTGACAGTGCGGCTGGCTGTCATTGTTGCTGTGATCCTCACAGTGCCGGTGTTATTTTTCACGGTGAGTAAGGGCCTCTGTGCAATATGAGAAAAACTTACAGAATCTTTGTTTTCTTTTCTTGCAGGTTCGTTCATCTTTATTTGAACTGGCTAAGAAAACAAAGTTTAATTTATGTCGTCATACCGTGGTTACCTGCATACTCTTGGTTGTTATCAACTTGTTGGTGATCTTCATACCCTCCATGAAGGATATTTTTGGAGTCGTAGGTATGGCTTCATGACTTTGTGCTTGTCATTCTTGCTAAACTTTCTCTTTTGTCTTATTTTACAGGAGTTACATCTGCTAACATGCTTATTTTCATTCTTCCTTCATCTCTTTATTTAAAAATCACAGACCAGGATGGAGATAAAGGAACTCAAAGAATTTGGGTATGTCTCTTGCCAGCCACTCTAACTTTTCTTGAAAATAACCCTTGCCTTTCTCTTGCTCCAGGCTGCCCTTTTCTTGGGCCTGGGGGTGTTGTTCTCCTTGGTCAGCATTCCCTTGGTCATCTATGACTGGGCCTGCTCATCGAGTAGTGACGAAGGCCACTGAAACCCGCCGAGAAAAAGAAACATCCCTGTTGTCTGCTCAGTCAAGTCCCCACACATCAGCAATCTCTCACCACTTCTTTTGCAAGTTTACAGAAGCAAACAGAAATGTACAGGATACTTAAAATGGAATAACTTTTTGGTTGCAAAACAGAGACATGGTTCTATAATGCTTCATGTCCCTCCAAGATTTGAGATCAATTTAGGGATTGTGAAATTTTTTTTTCAAATTTCATACAATCATATTTCCCAGTACTTTTCACAATCATTTTTTACCCATCTAACTCTATGTTTTGTGGCTTCCCGGTCTCTTAGAACTTTGAAAACATGATATACAATAATGTTTATTTATTATACATCCAGATTCTGAAATAATTTTCCTACTGATGTTCAGCTCACACTATCTGTACCTTTTTAGAAGAGAAAAGAATCTTGAATTGTATATATTTATTTTGCTTTACAGAAAAAAATGGTTTCGTAAATAATTTGCCTATTTTGGTTAACATAGCACATGGAGATAATCATCTGAAAGTTATAGGGCACTGCCACTGCTGAATCAGAGCATGCCCAATATTTGAGGTGGCTCTGATTTCCTGGCAGCTGAACTCGGGTAGTCCAGTGGCCTAGCTGGTACCACATCTATTCCCATCCAGAGACATTCTCTGGCAAGTGTTCTCAGCTGAAAAGTGGTTGGGGATGATTCTTACCTTGGTAATTAAATGAAGCTACACATTTGGGTAATCTAGCAAATGAAGTATTTTTTCCCTCTTGGCAACTTGTGTCAGAGTTACTCTGGTCTGAGTCAACTTTCGCTGGGGAAAACCTATGGAACCTACTGCAAAAAGATTGTCCAAAATGCCTAAGAAAATACTCCTCTGATGCATTTAGCCTTCAACCCTACCTGTCTTGCTGAAGGGAGAAAAATGTTTTAGTACATTATAGGCCCAGCAGCTTTTATTCATGTCCACCAGCTAGTTGCACAGAGAATCATGTGTACCTAACTAAGGATGATCTAGGATAAGTAACTCCTGTTTTATATTGAGTATTTTAGGGAAGTCTTTAAAAGACTTGTTTTATATCTATAAATCTAGGTTATTACAAATACAAGAATTTTGTACCTTAAATAAGCCTCATTTCTATTTCTTCTTCATTAATTCTCCATCTAGTCTTGTGAAAAAAAAAAAAAAAAAACCCTCAGAGATAGTCTTTGTGAAGAGCTTCTGACAGAATCACTGAGTACCTTCCTTCCCCCAGATGAGGAAGACAAGGGGGTCTCAGTGTCTGTGCTGTCTCCTCTTCTCTTCCCCAACCAAGGACTGTGCCATTACTGCCCGTCTCAACTGTCCATGCAGGAGGACAGAGTTGCCTGGTACTCTTACCCTTGTCCCTCTCCTAAAGGGAGCACAAGGAAACTGAAGAGACTGAAAAAGAAGAGAGTTTGTAGCTGAAAAAGAATAGGGATAGCAAGGAAACCCAGAACTGCATTCCCCTAAGTGGGGCCATCCCATGTGATTGAATTGTCCATAGCTTGCCTATGGTGAGAAATGTGCATGCTCCGTGAGCTGGTCTCTTGAAACAGGACTTATGCTTCCTCTATATTCTGGTTAAATTTTCCAAACACATAAGTTCACTGAGCACAGATTTCTTATCCAGAGACAAGTAGAATCTAACCGCAGACTGTTGGCAGAGTTTCCAGGCACTTAGCCATGTTCCCTTCCTGACTCAAATCCCCAAAGGCCTTCACTCTCACTGAGAATCACACTACTGTCCCATAGATAAGGCAGGCATTGAAGCACCTGTCGTGATCCTCTAGGGGGGAGAATGAAAGGTTATTTCCTGCATTGCATCATCATAGCTTTTAATATAATGCTACAGAATCATATCCACATTAGGTTAGAGTTCAGATATTTGGATATGAATACCTAACCTAGCCATATCCATGGCCATCTCTGTTCTTTTCAGCAATGTTTTCCATATTATATTAGCAATGACAGAAACAGAACAAGCCAAGATCCAGTCAGTTCTTGGGAGCTTGTCTAGAGCACCAAGTAATGAAATAGCCAGGTAGTGGGATGACTGTACCTTTAAAAATACATAATTTAGTTTGCAAGCTATATTATGCTACTTTCTATTTTCCTTGTTACTTTATAGCAATTCATTTTACCCTCACAAAGTCAATTTAGAACCTTATCATTAACTGGGATGTGTAGTGATATTTTTGGGCCTCTGGGTTTCATGTGTCAATACAAGGAATATTTATTTAAAATAGATTTATTTAGAGGAGGCACAGTGTTGTTGATCTGTGTGACACCACCCATATTTTTAAAAACCTTTGTATGTTTCTCTAAATTTGTTGTTGACTGAATATAATAGACCCTACCATAATTCGTCAAATATCACTGATTAGTTACATCCTTTGTGTGAGATTAGCTGTAAAGTATACTGCTCTTATTCTTATTCAGAATAGTTAATTGGTAGCCAAAAATACATGTATCACAGATGTTAGGTCGAATTTAAACAGCACAGTCAAGTGCTATGGAAGTTTTTCTGCTAAATTAGTAGATTAAAGAATACTATACCCTAGGCATGGGGAGCAGCACGTTTTCCTTTGGTAGGTAGGATCTCTATACTAGTGAACAGTGCCAGTTCCACACTTTGGACTTAGAACTGTTCTCTAGTTATTGTAACACAGAATACTGTCAATCCCTAATTTACTTAATGTTACTTATTGGAAGTGGGGCTGATGAAATACGCACAGGAGGGAAATCTACTGTGTTTAGGCACAGGCAGCCCCAGTGTATAAGGAGATCATATTCCAAAAGGTTGTCAGTTGGTTGTTTGCAACCTGGAATGTATTTTCCTTTAGAGACCAGGTTATCCATGGTGGTTAGGCCCCTAGAGCAGCTGGAAAAGATGATCAAACCAATAGGTTAGCTGACATCGAATAATGTAATAGGTTTGCTAAAGAATCTAACCATCAAATATAATATTGTTTCCAGGGAGGGTGTTTGTTCAGAGTTGCCTGTTAGTAGAATCTGGACTGTCCATCCCAGCCACATCCCACCTACTGGACAGTAGGGGTAGAGATGCCACCAGACTACAGGTGACCAGATTGGCCTGAAACATGGTGTCCAGTAAAAACGGGGAGGAATAAGTCCATGACTGCTGGAGAGCTTGGTGGTAGGAGGAGGGTGAAGGAGGGTGAGGGGGCCTCTCATGGGTCAGAAACCTCCAGGGACATCCCTCAGCTGGTAACTCTGCTGTTGTCCGGAGGGTTCAGGCTTGGTGTGCCTTCTTCTGTTTGTCTGACTTTTGGCTCCTATGGTTCATCTCCTGCCCTGCCCACCACAGAAAAGGATGCTGCTGCATAGCTTCTCCAATGTACCAGTCATTGAGGCCAGCGCGCAGCACTTTTAATGTTTTTAGTGCTAGTAACTGTGTTTTAACTCTCCAGGAATAAGCTGGGAGGTTAGAAAACAAGAAAAAAGGGGGAAAAAAAAACCTCTCCACCCACTTTCCTTTTTTACAGTTACAGACCCTGTTGAGAAAAAGAAGCACCCAGATGGGTGATGGTGATAGGGCTTGTGGTGGACACAGGGTTGTGGTAAGATTCCTCAGTGCTTCGGCGAGCACCTAAGACTATTACCCTGGAACTGACTGCTTTCTAGAGCTTGATTCATGCCTCTAAGCCAGTGGTTCTCAAAGTGTGGCCCCTAGACCAGTAGCATCAGCATCATCGGGGACCTCATTAGAATGCAGATTCTCAGCCCCCTCCCAGACATGGTGAAGTCAGAAGCTCTCAGGGAGGGACTCAGCAAATGATTCTAAAGCGCATCAAGTTTGAGAACCACCCTAAGCCAATGAGTCTCCCTTTTACTTCCCATTAGTCCTCCCTCACCAGATGATTCCTAGGACTCATGGTGCAACATACAGGAGCCAGGCTTTAGGGAGGGGAGGAAAGGAGCCTGGCGGCAGGGGTCTCTGCAATGGCAAGAAAGTGAGTGAATCCAGCGCTGCCACCTGGTTATCCCCTTCTCGTTGAAAATAGCAGCGCAGGTGCAAATTCCTAAACACAGGCTGCCTGCACTCGGTGTTACCTCGGGCTGAGGCATGATAATATTTTATTTTTTAAAGCTGTGAGGAAATGAAAGTGAGGCTTTGGTTGGGGCGAGGCAGTTGTGAAAGAAATTAAAATAAAAGACCCTTTGTAAATGCAGACTTAGAAGAAATACTGAATTTGTGTCAGAAGTTCTCCAGTGTTTGTGTTAATCGTGTGGTGATAATCCTGTCCTCCTTTTAAAGCGAATTCTCTACTGAAAGGTCTGCTCTGCTTAAGGAGCTACAAACTGCTCTCAAAAGAATGAAATACTGAGTTCCAATTCAGTGAGGCACAGTGTTGGACTATGGCACATTTAGTTGGAGTCGGGGGGAGGTCAGGAATATGATCAGATAATGGATTTTATACCTTAGAGCAAAATCTATTAGTCTCTCTCAGTTTATCAATTTAAATGGCTTTAGGCTTATAGGGGGTGTAAACTTTAAGAATATAATTCTCCCATTCAAGTTTACAGCAAACATCTAGCCACCTTCAAAACAAAGAATATACAGACCATCATTTAGCAATACTAATACATGATTTTCCTTGGGGATGGCAGGTTTGAGAATCCTTTAGCAACAGGACATACTTCCCCTAAATTACAGTGAATTATTTATAACGAGATAAAGCTTTCAGGTACAAGCTGAAGGTGGGGTGTCTAACAACTAAAAACTATCACTAAATCTCAAAGAGAAAGTTCTTGCAAAATATGTAAAGTTCACAAGGTGCAGACATTTTCCTTCTTTAGGCTTTTATCTAAGGAAGGGCTATGAAACTGGGCCCATCTGTATACAGGCTCAAATTTACGTTTTTAAAGGAAGAATCTATGCAGCTGAGGCTTATTGCAGGAAATACTTCATTTGTATGTAAATATTATTGTAAATAAATAGGAGGCTGTATATTTTTGAAGTTGTTGATCTGCACTGAAATAGAAGTCTCTAGGATCTGCATATAAACAATAAATGTTTCCTAGAAATTAGTGGTTTTGTTTGGGAATTAGAAAAATTTACATTCTCTCCCAGGTAACATAGTTCTCTCAATGTAAACTTGGAACCTGAAACCCTACTTAATTTAGAGAAAGAAATGTCTGAGAAATAGTTCCCTTGATTTCTTATGCTGGCATTAAGATCAATTATTTAACAGATAGTCCTCTGAGATACAAGTAAGGAATATTTAGACACAAATCCTTGTCCTATAGAAACAGATATACCCAAATGACAAATTGTTTCTTCATAATGATCTTCCATTTTTAACACTGATACCACTACACAGTACATATGAAAACAGAAGCTGGGGAGAAGAATGTTTTTTTCACAATTGAATTGCTGCATTTCTCAAACTTTGGGATCTATGAAAGCGGGGAGAGGGAACCTGAATATTAATTATGAGCACAAATTTGAAGGAAAGAAAACAAAGAACCATTATCTAATCAAGCTTTGAAAGTCCTGCATGTTTGCCTTTTATTTTAGTGTTGACGCCAACATAGACTGTCTAAGGTATTTTTTTCCCCAAACACTTGAATCTTGGTCGTTGGTATGTAATCCACTCTCTAGAGTCCAGTGTACTTTAGACTTCATCTGAGTCCAATACATGTACCACACTACTGTTTTATTAATGTAAAAACCTTGTAAATGAATTTCAGATGGGTGATTTAAGTGAGTCACAAGTCACAAAACTTTGCTATTCATAGTTAATCAAATAGAACTGGGTTTTTTTTTTCAGAGTGTGGTGTAAATAAAGAAATATAAGAAGTTCTGTTCTATAACTGCTCTGTTAACATAGTTTTTAAACATTAAAAAATGTGAACTAAAAGTATTTAAAAATGTTGTGTTTGTTCTTTTGCAATG